GCACCCCACCATCCACATGTATTTTTCCTTCTATCCCATAATTTATTAAATCACTGTTCTCCCCAGAGACAGTTGTCCCATGGATTTCTGGGTCTGGAAATAATATTGGATTGGGAGTAGGGATGGGTTCCTGGTATCTAGGGATCGAGGCGAACGTCCAGGAGGGGACTAGAGGGACCCACACATTTGCACATGAAAAAATGTAGGTTTGGGTGGTTGAGTCTCTCAGAGAAGGCAGTGTCCAGACGTCTGTGTCCAGGGTCTGGGCAGTATGGACAGGGCTCGCTGGAGCTAGGTGCTTGGGGACTTGCCTTCTGAGCTTTTCTTTTACTCTTCTCTGTTGTTGTTGTTGTTGTTTTGTTCTGTTTTTGTTTTTGTTTTTGAGACATGGTCTTGCTCTGTTGCCCAGACTGGAGTGCAGTGGCTCACTGCAGCCTTGACCTCCTGGGCCCAGGTGATCTTCCCACCTCAGCCTCTAGAGTAGCTGCCATCACAAGTGCGCACCACCACGCTGGCTCATTTTTGTAGAGACGGGATTTTGCTATGTTGCCCAGGCTGGTCTCCAGCTCCTGGGCTCAAGCATTCCTCCTGCTTCGGCCTCCCAAAGTGCTGAGGTTACAGGTATGAGCCACCGCACTGGCCGCCTCCTGGGACTGGTGTTAGGGGAACTTAGAGGGCGATGTCTGGGGGCTGATAGCTGGGGACTTTGATGCTGAACCCTGCAGAGTCTGGGTCTCCAATGGGGGTCTGGGGTCTCCTAGGTCCTAGGACTGAGTATCCTGGCATGCCGTTCTTTGGGCTATACAGGGTGTGTGTCGTGTGTGTTGGGGCGGGAGGAGTGGAGTGGTCTGGACGGCCAACGACTGGACCAGAAGGCAGAAAATGCTAAAGCACCAGGATAAACATCTGTGGGCGTCATCGAGGTTCCCGGGTGGAGGCGGGAGGAGGGGCGGGGCAGGGCTTTCCGCCTACCCGAGACCAAATACGGGCACACACAATACACACCACACACGCGCGCACACGCACACGGGCACACACGCGCGCACGGGATCCTGCTCCGCTCCGCGGCTCCCCCGCCCCGGAGAGCTCCGCGATCAGCACCCGGGACAGCGCCACCGCCCACGTGCAGGGGGTGGGGTCCGGGCGGGGCTGGCGCCTCGGCGTCTCCCGGGAGTGTCCCGTCCAGCCGCCGAGCAGGTAGGAGCTGCTGGGACCCCCGCCCTCAGCCCATCCGCATCCGCATCCCTAGAGGAAAGGGGTGTGCGAGTGGGGGCTGGGGCACTGGGGAGACAACCAGAGGGAGGGCAGCAGCCTGAAGCGGAGAGACAGGGATCTGGGGACGCGAGACAGGTATGGAGAAGACAAAGAGCCGAGGGCGGGGATGGGGGACTAGGGTGCTTGAGTGTCTCTGCAGAAAAGACTCCAGGACCCCGCCACCATGTTCCCGGAGCCCCCAACCCCGGGGCCTCCATCGCCCGACACGCCTCCCGACTCCAGTCGCATCAGCCACGGCCCAGGTGAGCAAGACCCGGGGGTGGGGGGCCGAGCACCTCAATGTGTGTTGTCTCCACCCCTCTGCAGTGCCCCCCTGGGCCCTGGCCACCATCGTGCTGGTCTCAGGCCTCCTCATCTTCAGCTGCTGTTTCTGTCTCTACCGGAAGAGCTGTCGGAGGCGGACAGGCAAGAAGAGCCAGGCCCAAGCCCAGGTCCACCTTCAGGAAGTGAAGGGGCTGGGCCAGAGTTACATAGACAAGGTGTGGCCCAGCCCAGCCCCTCCACCTGGCCCACTTCACCCACCCTTACCCCTGGCTCCTTAAGGTGCAGCCAGAAGTAGAGGAGCTGGAGCCAGCACCATCCGGGCCAGGGCAGCAGGTGGCAGACAAGCATGAGCTAGGACGACTGCAGTACTCCCTGGATTATGACTTCCAGAGTGGCCAGGTGGGTGTGGAGGAAGGGGAAGCTTTGGAGGGCCCACCTCCCCCACTGTGCCTGGGCCCTGCAGCTGCTGGTGGGCATTCTGCAAGCAATGGGATTGGCAGCCTTGGATCTTGGTGGCTCCTCGGACCCCTATGTGCGGGTCTACCTGCTGCCGGACAAACGGAGGCGGTACGAGACCAAGGTGCATCGGCAGACGCTGAACCCTCACTTTGGGGAGACCTTCGCCTTCAAGGTGAGCTCCTGCCTTCAGGCCCCGTGTTCCATGCTCTCTACTGCGGATTCTCTGTGCACTCCAGGTCCCCTACGTGGAGCTGGGGGGCAGGGTGCTGGTCATGGCGGTGTACGACTTCGACCGCTTCTCTCGCAATGACGCCATCGGGGAGGTGCGGGTCCCTATGAGCTCCGTGGACCTGGGGCGGCCAGTGCAGGCCTGGCGGGAGCTGCAGGCGGCTCCGCGGGAGGAGGTGAGCATGCGCGGTCGCGCCCCGAGCCACGCGGGGCTCTGGTGATGGGCCCCTCTCCTTTCAGCAGGAGAAGCTTGGGGACATCTGCTTCTCCCTCCGCTATGTCCCCACGGCCGGGAAGCTCACCGTCATCGTCCTGGAGGCTAAAAACCTGAAGAAGATGGACGTAGGAGGACTGTCAGGTGTGTGGGAAGCAAGGGAGTGGGGTGTGTGGGGAGCTATAAGACTCCTCCTTCCTCTCCCCAGATCCATACGTCAAGGTCCACCTGCTGCAGGGCGGCAAAAAGGTGCGGAAGAAGAAAACCACCATCAAGAAGAACACTCTGAACCCCTATTACAACGAAGCTTTCAGCTTCGAGGTGCCCTGTGACCAAGTCCAGGTGAGCTCAAACCTGCCCTTCTCCAAGAGCCCCCTCTCTCCTCTTCCTCCCGCGCCCACCCCAGAAGGTGCAGGTGGAGCTGACCGTGCTGGACTACGACAAGCTGGGCAAGAACGAGGCCATCGGGAGGGTGGCCGTGGGGGCGGCCGCCGGCGGGGCTGGCCTGCGGCACTGGGCGGACATGCTGGCCAACCCGCGGCGGCCCATTGCCCAGTGGCACTCGCTGCGGCCCCCGGACCGAGTGAGGCTGCTGCCTGCGCCCTGACTCCCACCCCAAGCCCCCGGCCAAGCCTGGACTCTAGCCCCTGACCCCAGACTCCCGAGACCGGCCAAAGCCAAGCCAGCCCCACCCTTAAGCTTCCTCTGACGGTTACCCTCCCCCCACCTTCCACCCCAACCATCTGAACCATTCCTGTCTTCTCACCCCCAACGATGCCAATCACGACAACTTTCCAGCACACTCCCCCGACCCTCGCGGACACACCCAGATGCCCCAGGGACCCCGGGAAGGGAAGGCAGCCTGGTTTCTCCTGCCCCCGGGTCCTGCCCCCTGCTTTGACAATCAGCCATCCTCGTCTGCTCTCCTCTCTCTTCCAACACAGCCCATCCCTGCACTGCTCCTGGGGCCAAATAAATATTCAGCAGCTCCGGTGGCCTGGGCCCATGCTCCTTGATGGGGGTGGGCAAGGGCTGGGACCCAAGAGGAAACCTCGTTTCCAGGAATGGGCGCTCGCAGGGCGGTGTGAGTGCTGTTCGTCCTGAAAGCCTCTGAGAGACTGGCCTGACCCCATGGACTCCCTCACACTCTCACCCGTTCATTCCTCACTCACCACTCTGAGCCTGGGTTTCCTCCTCTGGAGAATGTTGGGATAATAATAATTCCTGCCACACGCTGGCTGTGAGGAGTCCGCGAGAACTCCCTTGCTTGTCCATGAATTTATCCACTCGCTTGCTCACCCATGACTCACATCGATTTTCATACCCATTTCTGCATCCCTCCCTCCCTCTCTTTTTTTTCTTCCTTCCATTCCATATTCCCTGAGGTCTTCTGTTGAGTGCTGGGGCCCCAGAATATCCAAACACAGACCTGACCCCCCAAGCGACTTACTGCCATCAAAACAAAGGAGAGGCGCGGAGCCAGGGAATACAATCTCCAGAGCCTGCGAGAGAGGTTGGAGTTCAGCAAGGAAAGCCAATGATTTCAACTTCACCTCTTTCTTTTTTCTTTTCTTTTTTCCTTTTTGTTTTCTTTCTGTCTTTCCTTTTCTTTCTTTTTCTCTTGTTTTTTTTTTGTTTGTTTGTTTTTTTGTTTTTGTTTTTGTTTTTTTGAGATGAAGTCTCACTTTGTCGCCCAGGCTGGAGTGCAGTGGCACGATTTCGGCTCACTGCAAGCTCCTCCTCCCGGGTTCACGCCATTCTCCTGCCTCAGCCTCCCGAGCAGCTGGGACTACAGGCGCCCGCCACCACACCCGGCTAATTTTTTTGTATTTTTAGTAGAGACGGCATTTCACCGTGTTAGCCAGGATGATCTCGATCTCCTGACCTCGTGATCCGCCCGCCTCGGCCTCCCAATGTGCTAGGATTACAGGCGTGAGCCACCGCGCCCGGCCCTTCTTCTTTTCTTTTCTTTTCTATTTCTTTTCTTCTCTTCTTCTTTTTTTTAATTTTGAGACGGAGTTTCGCTGTTGTTGCCCAGAATGGAGGGCAATGGTGCAATCTCGGCTCACCGCAACCCCTGCCTCCCGGGTTCAAGCGATTCTTCTGCCTCAGCCTCTTCTTTCTTCTTTTTTTGACAGGGTTTCTCTGTGTACCCTGGCTGGAGTGCGGTGGGGCAATCATAGCTCACTGCAGCCTCAACCTCCTGGGCTCAGGGGATCCTCCTGCCTCAGACTCCTGAGTAGCTGGGACCACAGGCACATGCAACCATGCCTAGCTAATTTTTTCTTTTCTTTTCTTTTCTTTTTTAGAGATGGGGTCTTGCTATGTTGCACAGGCTGGTTTCAAACTCCTGCAATCCTCCTGTGTGAGTAGCTGGGACTGTAGACATGAGCCGCCGCATCTGACCTCATTGTTCTTTCAACGAATGCTGCCTCCTACTCTGTTTCTAGCAAAGATGATAGTTCCATTGGCTTCTACCTTATCTCATCCCATACAGAATTTTGGGTGGTGAACAAAGACCTATAAGATTTGGCCAGAGAACTCTCTGAGCAGCAGATTAAGTGGAGAATGAGGCAAAAATTACCCCCACGTACCAAAAAAGGAGGCAGCAAACAAACTTACTTGCTCCTAAGCTTCCTGGTAGCCAATCGGGAAAGTGAAAATAGAACAGCTACACAGATTATAATATCCATGAGATTTTTAATTTTTCTCCAAAGGAATTCAGTAACTTTTCATGTGTGTGAGTGTGTGTGTGTGTGTGTGTGTGTGTGTGTGTGTGTGTGTGGCTGTAGAGCATGTCTTTATGAAGACAGCCCTTTATGTTACTACTATTACTGCCAATAATAATCCTCACAGCAAACTCATGAAATAAACATGATCATTATTCCCAGTTGACAAATGAGTCCAAACTGTGCTTTAGAAAATTT